CAAAGGGAGGGAGGGCCTGGGAGTGGAAGATGGAACCTCATTCAAGCCCGTCTCTCCTTTCTTCTCACCAGAAACTCCCCCTTTCTTTGGACAACTGGACCCCCACACCTCCACCCTGTCCCCATCCCTTTTGCTGATAATCCCATCTCCTTGCCCTGTAAATGCTAGGGGGCCCTTGATTTGGGGAGGAAGGGAAGGCTGAAGCCGGTCCCGGCACCCTGAGAGCCCCAGGGCCCTCCAATGCCCCACTCCTTCTCCAGGTCTGCCCTGGCTTGCTCTGTCTCCCTAGGGCAGCTGGCTTTTGTCCCAGGGGAGCATGGGAACAGCTTGGGTGAGAATGGGGGAGGGGCTTCCCAGCAGGTTTCACCTCTCCCACCTGGCATAATTTCTACCCTGCACCCAGTGATGCCCAGGAGCCAGCACAAGAACCTCTGAGCTCTCCTGCCGGCTTTCCCCACTGTGGGGCCCACAGGATGGCTGGGTGTGCTGGGGAAACTGAGGGAGATGACTTGTGGGTGCCAGCACCATGGGACTTTGGGTGATCTTGGACCTATTCCTTCCTCCTTCTAGGTGCTTCCTGAGCTGGCGAAAAGGAGAGCTGGATGCTGGGATTCTATAAATTCGGCGGTGGATGTGAGTCTAGCTACAGCATGGACCCTGGCCAGCCCTGGAATCTGAGTTCAGAGATCTTTGAAAAAATGCCTTCCGATAACTGAGCACCTACTACATGCTGGACACTGCACCAGGAGATTTGTGTGCATTCCCTCATTGAATCTTACAACCACCCTCTGGGATGGTTTTTGCTATTAAGCCGATTTTATAGATGAGAATACTGAGGGCTAGAAAAGATAAGTACCTTGTCCAAGGTGACACGGCCAGTAAGCTGTGGAGTCTGGATTTGAACTAGGCTCTCTTGGAGTTTGGAGCCCGGTCTTTTCATTTCTGGCAGAGACCTGTGGCTTCAGGGGGCGGAGCCCAGCCCATGGGGGAAGTAAGTCCTTCCTGTTAGATCTGTCTGAGGAGTAGTGAGTTTCTCATCTAGGAAACCATCAGCAGGCCAGGCTGGACTGCCCCATTTCTAGCCCCCTTTCTTCTCTGCAGACTGCCCTGTTTCTAGCCCCTTTTCTTCTCTACCCTTTTCTGTAGAGTGCGTTAGACCCATTTTACAGAAGGGGACTCTGAGACCCTTTCTTCTCTGCGGGGCAGGGTATGTGGTTCAGACGAGCCGCTTCCATCCCCAGTTCTGTCCCTAAGCCCTGGGTGACCTCAGCATTGAGCATCGTCTCTGAGCCTCAGTTTCCTGTCTATATCTAGTGCCACCAGGCATCAGAAACGTAAGTGCTTCAAGGATCTTGGGTGAAAAGCCCAGGCTCAGCCCCTCATCTCTCTCCTCTGCAGGGAGTCTCTTGCTCTGGTTCTTGCTGTTCCTGCTCCTGCTCCCGCCGCTCCCCGTCCTGCTCGCGGACCCAGGGGCGCCCACGCCAGGTAGGCGGCCCCATCCCTCCCCAAGGGAATCCTCTGCACCCAACAACCCCGCTGTTTCCTATAGGGGCCTCTTTGGGAGGAAGCCGCAGGCACCAAGGGAAATGAGTTCCCTTTCTCCAGCCTCTAACCGTCTGGGAACCCATCCTGATTCCCATTGCCAGTGGAGAAGGTCTCCCCTGGTGAAGACTTCGGGAGAACATGGGAGATGGAAATACATTTAGGAGCCGGGATGCTTCATCTGGGGTTTAAGAGATCCCCATTGAGCAAATGAGGAAACCGAGGCTCAGTAGGTGCCATGATTCCCCAAGCTCACAAAATCATGGTCTCTGACCTCCATTTCTCACCCACAGTGAATCCCTGTTGTTACTATCCATGCCAGCACCAGGGCATCTGTGTCCGCTTCGGCCTTGACCGCTACCAGTGTGACTGCACCCGCACGGGCTATTCCGGCCCCAACTGCACCATCCGTGAGCTGGGCCTTCAGCCCTCACTCCTTCCGGACCAACTGAGTGACTGCCATTGCCCCTGCAGCTGGCCTGTGGACCTGGCTCCGGAATTCACTGCGGCCCAGCCCCTCTTTCACCCACTTCCTGCTCACTCACGGGCGCTGGTTCTGGGAGTTTGTCAATGCCACCTTCATCCGAGAGATGCTCATGCGCCTGGTACTCACAGGTGGGTGTGGGGCAGGGCCCCCTGACCTGGGGACCCTTGTCACCGTTATTTTTGCTCTCTGCAGTGCGCTCCAACCTTATCCCCAGTCCCCCCACCTACAACTCAGCACATGACTACATCAGCTGGGAGTCTTTCTCCAACGTGAGCTATTACACTCGTATTCTGCCCTCTGTGCCTAAAGATTGCCCCACACCCATGGGAACCAAAGGTAAAATGGGGTGAGGAGCTGGGCCTGGGGATGAAGCTACTGCTGTTTCCTACCCCCCAACCAGGGAAGAAGCAGTTGCCAGATGCCCAGCTCCTGGCCCGCCGCTTCCTGCTCAGGAGGAAGTTCATACCTGACCCCCAAGGCACCAACCTCATGTTTGCCTTCTTTGCACAACACTTCACCCACCAGTTCTTCAAAACTTCTGGCAAGATGGGTCCTGGCTTCACCAAGGCCTTGGGCCATGGGGTGAGTACCTAGGAGGGGCTCAGGACTGCTCTGGTGACCTGAGGGAACCCCTCTCTGTCCACAGGTAGACCTCGGCCACATTTATGGAGACAATCTGGAGCGTCAGTATCAACTGCGGCTCTTTAAGGATGGGAAACTCAAGTACCAGGTAGTGCTGGGCCAGGGGGTAGGGCAGAGGGAACCCCAGGTTGCCAGGTGGCCCCATCCCACAGGTGCTGGATGGAGAAATGTACCCGCCCTCGGTAGAAGAGGCGCCTGTGTTGATGCACTACCCCCGAGGCATCCCGCCCCAGAGCCAGATGGCTGTGGGCCAGGAGGTGTTTGGGCTGCTTCCTGGGCTCATGCTGTATGCCACGCTCTGGCTACGTGAGCACAACCGTGTGTGTGACCTGCTGAAGGCTGAGCACCCCACCTGGGGCGATGAGCAGCTTTTCCAGACGACCCGCCTCATCCTCATAGGTGAGGACTCCAGACCTGCCCTGCCCTGGAAGGCTGACCCTATTTCCAATCCTGCCCTGCCCAGGGGAGACCATCAAGATTGTCATCGAGGAGTACGTGCAGCAGCTGAGTGGCTATTTCCTGCAGCTGAAATTTGACCCAGAGCTGCTGTTCGGTGTCCAGTTCCAATACCGCAACCGCATTGCCATGGAGTTCAACCATCTCTACCACTGGCACCCCCTCATGCCTGACTCCTTCAAGGTGGGCTCCCAGGAGTACAGCTACGAGCAGTTCCCAGACCACTGCTGTGCTTCTCTCTCGGCAGATCGGTGGGGGCAGGAACATGGACCACCACATCCTGCATGTGGCTGTGGATGTCATCAGGGAGTCTCGGGAGATGCGGCTGCAGCCCTTCAATGAGTACCGCAAGAGGTTTGGCATGAAACCCTACACCTCCTTCCAGGAGCTCGTAGGTGAGCAGCTGTTTCCTGGATGCAGTCCCTGCTGATGCTAGCATTTCCCCTTATCTCCTTGTAGGAGAGAAGGAGATGGCAGCAGAGTTGGAGGAATTGTATGGAGACATTGATGCGTTGGAGTTCTACCCTGGACTGCTTCTTGAAAAGTGCCATCCAAACTCTATCTTTGGGGAGAGTATGATAGAGATTGGGGCTCCCTTTTCCCTCAAGGGTCTCCTAGGGAATCCCATCTGTTCTCCGGAGTACTGGAAGCCGAGCACATTTGGCGGCGAGGTGGGCTTTAACATTGTCAAGACGGCCACACTGAAGAAGCTGGTCTGCCTCAACACCAAGACCTGTCCCTACGTTTCCTTCCGTGTGCCGGATGCCAGTCAGGATGATGGGCCTGCTGTGGAGCGACCATCCACAGAGCTCTGAGGGGCAGGAAAGCAGCATTCTGGAGGGGAGAGCTTTGTGCTTGTCATTCCAGAGTGCTGAGGCCAGGGCTGATGGTCTTAAATGCTCATTTTCTGGTTTGGCATGGTGAGTGTTGGGGTTGACATTTAGAACTTTAAGTCTCACCCATTATCTGGAATATTGTGATTCTGTTTATTCTTCCAGAATGCTGAACTCCTTGTTAGCCCTTCAGATTGTTAGGAGTGGTTCTCATTTGGTCTGCCAGAATACTGGGTTCTTAGTTGACAACCTAGAATGTCAGATTTCTGGTTGATTTGTAACACAGTCATTCTAGGATGTGGAGCTACTGATGAAATCTGCTAGAAAGTTAGGGGGTTCTTATTTTGCATTCCAGAATCTTGACTTTCTGATTGGTGATTCAAAGTGTTGTGTTCCTGGCTGATGATCCAGAACAGTGGCTCGTATCCCAAATCTGTCAGCATCTGGCTGTCTAGAATGTGGATTTGATTCATTTTCCTGTTCAGTGAGATATCATAGAGACGGAGATCCTAAGGTCCAACAAGAATGCATTCCCTGAATCTGTGCCTGCACTGAGAGGGCAAGGAAGTGGGGTGTTCTTCTTGGGACCCCCACTAAGACCCTGGTCTGAGGATGTAGAGAGAACAGGTGGGCTGTATTCACGCCATTGGTTGGAAGCTACCAGAGCTCTATCCCCATCCAGGTCTTGACTCATGGCAGCTGTTTCTCATGAAGCTAATAAAATTCGCTTTCTAAAGTTACCTGTTATATATCTCTTTTGGTCCCATCCTCTAAAGCAGAGGCAACACTGGAACATGGCTAGCCTTTCTTGTAGCCATGGCTGGGCGTGCTAGAGGTTGCAGCATGAGACTTTCTGCTGGGATCCTTGGGCCCATCACTGTATAGACATGCTACCACTGGTACTTCCTTTCTCCCTGCGGGCCAGGCACTGCCCTTTTCAGGAAGCTCTCTTAAAATACCCATTGCCCCAGACCTGGAAGATATAACATTCAGTTCCCACCATCTGATTAAAACAACTTCCTCCCTTACAGAGCATACAACAGAGGGGGCACCCGGGGAGGAGAGCACATACTGTGTTCCAATTTCACGCTTTTAATTCTCATTTGTTCTCACACCAACAGTGTGAAGTGCGTGGTATAATCTCCATTTCAAAACCAAGGAAGCAGCCTCAGAGTGGTCGAGTGACACACCTCACGCAGGCTGAGTCCAGAGCTTGTGCTCCTCTTGATTCCTGGTTTGACTCAGTTCCAGGCCTGATCTTGCCTGTCTGGCTCAGGGTCAAAGACAGAATGGTGGAGTGTAGCCTCCACCTGATATTCAGGCTACTCATTCAGTCCCAAATATGTATTTTCCTAAGTGTTTACTATGTGCCAGTTCCTGTAACAGGTGTGGGGACACAGCAGTGAGTAATCAATACAGACAAGGTTCTGCCCTTATGGAGCTCACACTCCAGTGGCAGACAAACAGACCATAAATAAGGAAACGATGAAATAAGATATATACAAGGTGAGTGTGACTTCCCTTCTAACCCCCTCTGCTCTGTCCTCCCCTATTGCGCTCTCAAGACCAGAGACCCAACAGCAGTGATCTCAGGGCAGACAGCCCTCCACTCCAGCTCTGAGACCCTTTTCTCAGGACCTCTGTAGGCAGCAGAGAGAGAGGACAGAGGGGTAAGATGAGGGGTTGAGGGAAGGTTCTTCATGATCCACACTTTGGGCTTAGTATTTCTCAGGAAGAGCTATGGCCCAGAAACAACAGGGGAAACTAGAGTTCGGTCTGACAGTCCTTGGGGTTAAGTCTCCTGTCTTATGGTCCAGAAACTCCTGTTTCTCCTTAGTTGGCTGGAAACTGCTCCCATCATTCCTTCTGGCCTCTGCTGAATGCAGGGAATGCAATCCTTCCCTGCTCTTGCAGTTGCTCTGACGTAGAAAGATCCTTCGGGTGCTGGAAGTCTCCATGAAGAGCTTGTGTCCTGTCCTTTCTTGCAGATTCTATTTCCCCTCTTCTGCTAATACCTCTTACTTTGCTTGAGAATCCTCTCCTTTCTTATTAATTTCAGTCTTGGTGGTTCTATCAGGGGTGCATTCTGGCCAAGGGGTGGGCCTGTGAATCAATCCTGGGCAATCAGACACCCTCTCCTTAAAAACTGGCCCGTGGAGACTGAGATCACTGACTCTGACTCATCCCCACAGCTGGCTCTGACAAGATGGTCCATTTGTTCCTGCTTCCGAGATCCCCAGGGCAGCCTGGATCCCTGCCCTTCTCAAGACTTTAGCTTTTCCTTCCATCCGGTGGCCTATTCCAGGAATTCCTCTTTTGCTTAAATCAGTTGGAGTTTGTGTCTGTTGCTTGTAATCAAGCCTTTATGGCTGCTGGGCTGAGTGACACAAGCACTTTAATGGCCTGGAGGGACTTTTAATCAGTGAAGATGCAATCAGACAAGTGTTTTGGAAAGAGCACCCTCGAGAAGGGTGGATGACAGGGCAGAGCAGGAAGGACAGGAAGCTGGCAGAACGGAGGAGGCTGCAGCCGTGGTCCAACCAGGAGCTGATGGCAGCTGGGGCTAGGGGAAGGGCTTTGAGGGTGGAAGGATGGGATGGGTTCCAGAGGTATTCCTCTCTTAAATGCAAGTGCCTAGATTAGGTAGACTTTGCTTAGTATTGACAACTGCACATGAAAGTTTTGCAAAGGGAAACAGGCTAAATGCACCAAGAAAGCTTCTTCAGAGTGAAGAATCTTAATGCTTGTAATTTAAACATTTGTTCCTGGAGTTTTGATTTGGTGGATGTGATGGTTGGTTTTATTTGTCAGTTTGGTTGGGCTATAGCACACAGTTATTTAATCAAACAGTAATCTAGGTGTGGCTGTGAAGGTATTTTGTAGATGTGATTAACATCTACAATCAGTTGACTTTAAGTGAAAGAGATTACTTAAATAATTTGGGTGAGCTGCACCTGATTAGTTGAAAGGCCTCAAGAACAAACACTGCAGTTTCCTGGAAAAGAAGAAACTTTGCCTCAAGACTATAGCCATCGACTCCTGCCTGAGTTTCCAGCCTGCTAGTCTGCCCTATGGATTTGAAGTTTGCCAACCCCAACAATTGTGTGAATTAATTTCTAAAAATAAAGCTATATACAGCCATCCTTTGGTATTTGTGGGGGATTTGTTTCAGG